AAAAAATGTAGAACAAAGAACATAAGTGGTCAGAGTTTAGTCCTTAGCACCCCTTTATCTGAGGTCTATGTGCCAGTGGACCCATTTGGTGTGGATCCAGGTTTCAGCAAAACAATTCAGGGACGTTAGTTATCTTTAGTTTCTAACTTCCTTGCCTATTATTTTGAGCTATTATCACCTTCTTGCTTATCAAATTCCTTATATACTTCTCCAGGCTAGCTAGGTCCCTGGAAGAAACTCAAGATTTTTCTTTAATTCTATGTTTGGGTGGGCCTACAGGCCAAGAGGGGTCCCTGCTCCCTCTCAATGATTCAAGTGAGAATAATTTATCTGGGAAATGAACTTAGGAAATACTGGGAAAGCAATGAGGAAAAAAGAAGGAACGCTAGCTAAGAAAGTATGGTTATCATCAGGGTCACTAATGTGTATAATGAATTTATTCTTGCTGGGGTATTCTTGGAATTTGTAACAAGGCACCTCATAAGTTTCCTCCTGAAACCTAAGGGTAGGAGTATTTATGATGCACTGTCATCAACCTTGGCAAAGGCAGAGTGTTAGTGAAGCAGGAGAGTTCCCTGACCCCCCTACAGGATGTGTGACAGGGGTGTGGCTTGTGTGTTCAGCACCATGCACTTAAATCCCTTATAGGAAGGGGAGCATGGAGACGGGCAGGTGCAGGAGCTGAGGTGAGTGCTTTGGGGCTCCATCCCCATGGTAACATGTAGGGGTGGGTACCTATGATTTCCAAAGCCCAAGTGGGCGTGTATTACAGTGCGTTCTTTTAGCTTTGCTGTCCACAGATGGCTTAAGTGTTAACCAGCTCAGTGCCCTCTTGATACCCAGGTCCTTGTCTGGAATCCAGGAAGAATCAGGTCACACATGGACTTGAAGGATAAATGCAGGGATTTTATTAAGTGGTTGCATTGGCTCTCAGTGGGATGGAGGGGGAGCTGGAATGGGGATGGGGTGGGAAGGTGATCTTCCCCTGCAGTTTGGCCACCCAGTGGCTGATCTCCTCTCTGATCATCCCCAGCCAGACTCCTTTCAGCATTCAGACGTTCCTTTTCTTCTTGCCTTCTCTACCACACTGTTCTGCCATTTTTCTTCTCTTCTGTTCATCTCCTCATAGGTTCTGTAGCATGGGGTCTGAAGTTTATATGGGCACAGGATAGGGGAGCATGGCGGGCCAAAAGGCAACTTTTGGGCATGAAAATAGGAATGCCTGTTCCCACTTAGGGCCATGGGTTTCCAGGCTTGCAGGTAGGGCCTCTGCCAGGGAACCACCCTCTTGTACTCAGTATTTCCCTGTCTCCTGTCCATATCATTAGTTTTCTGACACCTTGGGAACTGACAAAGCAAATAAAGGCTTTGGGCCAAAGGGTGTATAGAGTCAACCTTTCCAGCATTGACAGGGCTCTGGGGCTACCCTCTCTGCCTCCAGCCTCTCCCTTATCAGCACTGTCATACAGCTTAATATGGTGATCCTGACTCCTCTGCAGCCTTCTAGGAGATGAAATATTGCCTTTAAACTTTTATTTTACTAATAGGTCATTTTCACTTTACAAGTGTATTCACCTATGACTGCTGAGATATTAAAAAACAAAAAACTGGACTCTGAAAAAAGAGTCCTCACATATAATTTGAGAAGCACTGCCTTAGAGGGCTTCTAGCTCTGTTCTTATATCCCGGTCATGGAAATGGAACATTCACAGTTTTATATTATTTCAGTAGAGCCTCAAGGCAGAGAGGATACAGGACATGTACCACACTTCCCAGGGAAGAGCTCGGGTATATTGTGAGCTTATTTAGAGATGGGCTTGAACACGCCCTTGAAGACCTATGCACACCTTCACATCCTTCATAGTAACCACAAGCTCCAGATGGGCTGTTTACCCCAACCCATTCACCAGCCAGATGAGAGCCAAGTTCAGAGCCGGAGCTGGCCACCAGAGGAATCCAAGCATTAGTGCAGACCACGGAGTGCATGAGCTGGTTTACCAGGTAACCGGTAAAAAGCAAACGGCTGCAGTGCATTTTTATGCTTGAATACTTTCCTTTTCCACAGACATTTCCACTGGGCCTGGGAGATGGGCAATTCTATTCATGGACAGATGGTTTGAGAAGAAAGGACTGGCATGACTATGAAAGCATTCAGAAAGAGGCTATGCGCTCAGGTATGAAGCTCAGTGTACGCCAAAGTGCTATTGATGATAATCTCATTTTGTTTTCTCCTGCTAGGGAAAGGTGAACATGGGAAACCTTACCCCCTTACTGAAGAGGACCATGATGACTCAGCTTACAGGGAAAATGGTTTTAATATTTTCGTCAGCAACAATATTGCTCTAGAGAGGTCTCTGCCAGATATTCGTCATGCTAAGTGAGTATCAGCATATCAGTGATCAGGGTGGGTGACACACCATTTTCTTTTCCCTCATCTCCAGCTGTAAGCATAAGATGTATCTGGAAAGGCTGCCAAACACCAGCATCATTATCCCATTTCATAATGAAGGTTGGACTTCACTCCTGCGGACCATACACAGTATAATTAACCGAACCCCAGGGAGTCTGATAGCAGAAATCATTCTAGTAGATGACTTCAGTGAGAGAGGTAAGATACAGTTGATAACATTTTATCTGATTTTTTTTCTATGCATTCTCTACTTCCTACCTAGAACACCTGAAGGATAAATTGGAAGAATACATGGCCCGATTTTCCAAAGTGAGGATTGTTCGCACCAAGAAAAGAGAAGGACTCATCCGGACCCGTCTCCTGGGGGCATCTATGGCCAGAGGAGAAGTCCTGACATTCCTGGACTCCCACTGCGAGGTCAATGTGAACTGGCTGCCCCCACTCCTCAGTGAGTACAGGTTGCTAAGCACCATCCTGGGAGTCATTTCCTATTTTGTGCTTTCATTTTTCAGACCAAATTGCACTAAACCACAAAACCATCGTGTGTCCCATGATCGATGTCATTGACCACAATCACTTCGGGTATGAGGCACAAGCTGGGGATGCCATGCGAGGAGCCTTCGACTGGGAAATGTACTACAAAAGAATCCCCATCCCTCCAGAGCTCCAGAGGGCAGATCCCAGCGACCCTTTTGAGTGAGTAGCAGCCAAGGGAGGGGCCGAGGGGGGTCCTTTAAAGATTATTTTGTTCATTTCACAGGTCTCCTGTTATGGCTGGAGGTCTCTTTGCTGTGGATCGGAAATGGTTTTGGGAATTGGGTGGCTATGATCCAGGTTTAGAAATCTGGGGAGGAGAACAGTATGAAATCTCTTTTAAGGTAAGCCCCAAGACCCTCTTCACACTATATCTTGTTGTCTTTTGTTCTATTTTTCCCTCTTCAGGTTTGGATGTGTGGAGGAGAAATGTTTGATGTTCCATGTTCTAGAGTTGGTCATATCTACAGGAAGTACGTTCCATACAAAGTTCCATCTGGGACAAGCCTGGCAAGAGTGAGTAACTCAGCATCAGAACAGACTGGGGTATAAATGACATTTTTGTTTTCCTGCTGCACAGAACCTGAAGCGGGTAGCTGAGACCTGGATGGATGAATTTGCCGAGTACATTTACCAGCGGCGGCCGGAGTACAGGCATCTCTCCACGGGGGACATCTCTGCCCAGAAGGAGCTGCGCAAGCAGCTCAAGTGCAAGGACTTCAAATGGTTCATGGCTGCTGTGGCCTGGGACGTGCCTAAATACTACCCTCCAGTGGAGCCCCCGCCTGCTGCCTGGGGGGAGGTGAGGAAAGGTTGCCTGAAACCTGCGCCTACCCCACACTCAAAATTCTTTCTTCTTTCCACAGATCCGAAATGTGGCAGCAAATCTCTGTGTGGACAGCAAGCATGGAGCCACCGGAACAGAGCTGAGGCTGGACATCTGTGTCAAGGATGGTTCTGAAAGAACATGGTCTCATGAACAGGTGAGTCACCTCCCAGAAGCCAGGGCAGTGGGCTGCAGCTTTTCTGCTACTGTTGCTTTGCTAGCTTTTTACCTTTGGATGGAGAGAAGATATTCGACCCGGTGAGCCACTGCATACCCGGAAATTCTGCTTTGATGCGATCTCACACAACAGCCCCGTTACACTCTATGACTGTCATGGCATGAAGGGGAACCAGCTCTGGGGATACCGGAAGGTAAGAGTCAGTCCACTGTGGTCATTCTCAAAACAGTCTTTTCTTTTCTTCCTCACTCCTCCAGGACAGAACATTATTCCATCCTGTGAGCAACAGCTGCATGGATTGCAACCCCGCAGAGAAGAAGATTTTCATGGCCAGATGTGACCCTCTCTCTGAGACTCAGCAGTGGATTTTTGAACACATTAATATGACTGTTTTAGAAAAATTTAACCACCATGCCAACTCCTAGAAAGAAGAAAGGAAGAAAGAGTGATTACCTACAGGTTATAAATTAAATTTTAGCCAGCATCTGGGTCGAAGGAGTCAGGAATAACATTTCCTCGATCCAGGAAGGCTGGTTTAAAAATTTGCAAATGCCATGTCAAAGTAGGTTGTTTTGAAGAACTTCCTGCATCTGAAGAACTTGGCTGAGAATCTCACCAGCTGCTTCTGAGAACTCGAGACTAGCAGTTCCCTTGCTGGCCAAGGGCAAAGATAATTTAGGGACTTTTCAAAACAACTGCTGAGCTAATAAATCCTAGCATTTCTCAGGTCAAATCCTGCAGTAGTGAGTAGCTATGAATGGATCCTATTAACTGGGTGGGAGGGGGGTGAAAATGGAGTGCATGACTGCTCTGACAACCTGAGGATATCACAGGTTTAGAACTAGCCAAGCTTAAGGGGTGAGCTGTACTCTTTGGTGCCATTCTCTGACTAAGAATGGGTTCAGCAGGTTTAACCCTTAAAAGTGCTGCAGATGATTTCAGAGTGCTCACACTATTCTGTTTTTTTTATTTTTATTTTTAAATGAGGGTGCAATATCTAATGTAAGACTTAAATTACATAATGAAATGGACATCCAGTGTTCCCATTCTTTCGTTTATATTTGCCATTTTTTTTTCAGAGCAAAGTTTCTTTTTTATGAAAGTTCATGCTCCATGAATCCACTGAATTTCTAATTCAGTGCCCTTCTATGAATCCAGTTAAAAACAAAAGCAAAAGCAAAAATCTATGCTATCAAGTTACTCCAAAGAAAGATTTCACAGAAGCAGCAAAACCATATAAGATTTAGGAGAGGGACTTCCCTGGGAAATCTATTTTTACTTTTCTATTATTTTTAAAATCTTAAAAGTCTGATATTTGTCCAGTCATAATTTTTATTAAGCAAGGAAATGGAGTGAGTTTGATGTAATTTGTTTAGGAGATTCTTAAACCCAAATAAATCTACACTCCAAGTGATATGTGAAAATGGCTTAGTTCACTTCAATTCTGTTTAGTCAGTGGTGGGAGCTTAGAAGTGGTTTTATTTGTTCGTTTGTTTGGGTTTTGCTTTTGTTTTTTATTTTTTTCTTGTTTTTTTTTTGTAGTGTTGAATTAATGATGTTCTTTTATTTGGAAGCTCATAAAAGGAATTACCATTAATAAAGTGTTTCTGACACCATTTTCTGTTAATGGGACAATATTTCGGGGATGAAGAAAGGAATGCTCCGAAAACTAAATGGAACACTTAATCCTTAAAGCAATTTTTTACTGTTCAATAATATCACATTGGGGGAAGAAAACACAGGTATCAAGGTGGTTCTTGGGAAAAAAGAATCATGTTTATTATATATCTCTCAAGTTTTTTTGGTATAAAAATGTTTTAACTTTGCTTTCTTTTTGGTTTTTGTTTGAAGTTGGTTTTCCTGTTAATAAAAATTTATATAACATCTTGGATCTAGAGCATTAAATTTTAGAACTG